CCTGAAAAGTTGATTTAGGACTACCTTCACGCAGTATCCAGGGTTATTAGTGAAAGATGCTATCTGCCTGGGACTTTCACAGTGGACTTAAGTTTCAGGTGATACTAGGGCTGAGAGGCAAATTTTACTAGAACCTCTCCTTTTGCATGTTATCGCAACAGGAAATTTTAGTAGGAGATTCACAGGATGCACTGGTTTGTTTCGGGGTGTGGAATTGAAGTTGACTTATCTTGGTTTTAGTTCTAAGACCCTAAGGTAGGAAGATCTGAATTATACTGGAGAGAAGGGCAGCATGGAAATTTTATGGAGGAACTACAGGCTTACCTTTCAGGTTATCGAGTATCTGCTAGCGATTTCAAGTGGCCTTTTGCCAATATAGGAGTTAAGCAAATCTCAAGCCCACAGAAATACGTGAATAGCAAAAGGACCAGGGGACATTTTGAGAGGAGTCAGTGGGCCAGAGACGGCAAAAAGTTATTGCTGAGGTCCTAAGCACAGTCGGTGTTACGATCTCAGATGTGAGACGTGAACGGCGCCCAGGCCGGATAGCTTGTTCCCATTCCATTGATCTGAGATAACCCCAACGGAGGCAGTGTCCCATACTTGGGTAGGGGTCCCGAGTCTCCACAGCCAGAGATCAAAGGAGTTTTCTGGCAGGCGAGAAATTACCAGCAGATATTCCCGCGCGGGATGTAGGCTTTAATTTAGAAATCTCCGCCCCAAAACTGGCATCTTGAACGCGGGAGGGCATTATGAGTTAGAGGCCCCGGTTTTTCTCCATTTATCCAAATCAGGTAGCCGAAAGGTAAATGAGGCTTCAAGTTGGGCGGCGGGCAGCGAACTTGACAGAACCTCGAAACTCTGCAGATCCGCCGCCCAACCCAGCCGCCAGCTCCCCGTGACTTCCGCTTTCGGTCTCAACTCCTCTCCCTGAGGAGAGTGGTTTAAACGGTGAAGGCTGCGGGGCGTCGCCGGAAGTGTCGTAAACGTCGGATATCCGGTTCTTCTGGGCGCTAAGGGAGCTGACGGAGAGGGCCACCGCCCAGCAATAGACGGTGCCTCAGCCTGCCGAGCCGCAGTTTCCGTGGTGTGAGTGAGTCCGGGCCCGTGTCCCCTCTCCCGCCGCCGCCATGGGCTGCACGTTGAGCGCCGAAGACAAGGCGGCAGTGGAGCGAAGCAAGATGATCGACCGCAACTTACGGGAGGACGGGGAAAAAGCGGCCAAAGAAGTGAAGCTGCTGCTACTCGGTGAGGGGCTGGAGGCGGGGACTGAGTGGTGGGAAATTCAAAGTCTGGTTTTCTTTTCTTACAGGTGCTGGAGAATCTGGTAAAAGCACCATTGTGAAACAGATGAAGTAAGTTGGAATGTAGCGTTTTGTTAGACTAGGGTATTGACTTGTGGTTTTCTTTGTTTTAAAGAATCATTCATGAGGATGGCTATTCAGAGGATGAATGTAAACAATATAAAGTAGTTGTCTACAGCAATACTATACAGTCCATCATTGCAATCATAAGAGCCATGGGACGGCTAAAGATTGACTTTGGGGAAGCTGCCAGGGCAGTAAGTGTTTCTCATTTCCTCTTCACTTGCTCTCATCTGTCTCTTTCTTAACTGCTTTCTTCAGGATGATGCCCGGCAATTATTTGTTTTAGCTGGCAGTGCTGAAGAAGGAGTCATGACTCCAGAACTAGCAGGAGTGATTAAACGGTTATGGCGAGATGGTGGGGTACAAGCTTGCTTCAGCAGATCCAGGGAATATCAGCTCAATGATTCTGCTTCATAGTAAGTAATTTTTCTCTGTGAAACTATAACAGACCAAGTAAAAGTAAACGTGTCTTTTATTTAGTTATCTAAATGATCTGGATAGAATATCCCAGTCTAACTACATTCCAACTCAGCAAGATGTTCTTCGGACGAGAGTGAAGACCACAGGCATTGTAGAAACACATTTCACCTTCAAAGACCTATACTTCAAGTAAGTCATTAGCCTTTTTGCTAGGTGTGCCATTGCTGAATTTGCTTTCTTTCCCCTTGCGCAGGATGTTTGATGTAGGTGGCCAAAGATCAGAACGAAAAAAGTGGATTCACTGTTTTGAGGGAGTGACAGCAATTATCTTCTGTGTGGCCCTCAGTGATTATGACCTTGTTCTGGCTGAGGACGAGGAGATGGTATGTTGGAGCTTCTGGTAAAAAGCCTGTCTTACTGACCTATCATCCTTTATTTCTTTTTCAGAACCGAATGCATGAAAGCATGAAACTGTTTGACAGCATTTGTAATAACAAATGGTTTACAGAAACTTCAATCATTCTCTTCCTTAACAAGAAAGACCTTTTTGAGGAAAAAATAAAGAGGAGTCCGTTAACTATCTGTTATCCAGAATACACAGGTAAGGGGTTATGAAAGATTTTATTGGAGGTATTTGAACTGAGAGTACTGGGTGTCCGTTTTAGGTTCCAATACATATGAAGAGGCAGCTGCCTATATTCAATGCCAGTTTGAAGATCTGAACAGAAGAAAAGATACCAAGGAGATCTATACTCACTTCACCTGTGCCACAGACACGAAGAATGTGCAGTTTGTTTTTGATGCTGTTACAGATGTCATCATTAAAAACAACTTAAAGGAATGTGGACTTTATTGAGAAGCATGGATGTTAGTGAAAGGTAAAGTTTCATACAAGGTAGTTATAGTGCTATTTTTCTAATTAAGAATATTCTTCTCTTCTAGTTACTACAGTGTGGAGTGTTGAGACCAGACACCTTTTGCTGTCTCATGGGGCAGCTACAAGCATGAACGGGACCAGGGAATGGCAGCAGCATGCAGAATCTTAGCACTCTTTAGCACAATATTTTGTATTAGGGAACTTTTAATTGACATGAGATGCTAAAGTCAGACATTGGAATTGGAAGAACTATAAAGTGTGATTCGATCGTCAAGACATCACTTGGATTTCTTAATCTTAAATGCTTATGGAAGATGTGAAGTTGAGGTGCTGCATTCTAGAACTTCAATATGTAGCTTACTCTTTTTTTCCCCCCTTCTTAAACCACCAGTGGTTCATTTTTAAGGTTTTTTCATCAAGAGAAGAATAACTTTACTAAATTTTATTTCTTTATTTGCAAAAGAATCTTTATTAAAACAAACAATCTTAACTATGCACATGATGTGACCAGATCATCTTGAAAATATTCCTCTTTAGTAGGAACTCTTTGTTTTTAACTCTTGGTATGGTCAGAATATAATACTTCCATAATTACTTATAATTCTTTCCGGTTACTGGGGCTATAAATACAACTTTTTAAATGAAATTTATGTTATTATCCTGCTCAAAGTACCATTATGGTTTCCATATGGTAATTACATTGGAAAGTTCTGCAATAAGATTCTAGTTCTCTCTTTTCTTTAAGCTTATGGTTGAAGGTTAACCTTGTTTGTGCAGATTACCAAATTACTGCTGATGTAGTATGATAAAGTCAGCTTCTTGGATACAGACACACCCAGGGCAGCTGCCAATCAGAAATGCAAATTGCTAAATTCCAAACAGAACCAGTGACTTTGCTGCTACATATTTACTAAATTGACCACTTTGATTCTTGCTTGTTTGTCTCAGTTATAGGGAGTTTTGTACATGGTGCCTCTTGTTTTCCATCTTCATGGCCTTTTCTGTTGAGAAACATCTAAAGTGTATTAACAGTGCATGCTTTTACTTTGTAAATGTGGTGCCAAATCCCTGTTTGCCATCGTTTTTACTGTACCGATGTTAACTGTAGTAATCCTTAGCCAGTATGTTCTTTTGCTGAAACTGTTGCATTTTGGGACTTTTTTCCACTTTGTCATGTGTACATTTTTAATCTGTTATAGTTGGCGGCAGTATTAAAATGGTGAGTAAAGAGCCCAGGTTTGCTCCTGTTTGTAACTAGTCTTTTCTGGAAATACTGTCTTCTGTTTCCTTTTGCCTTTGCAGAATGTGCTTTAGCCTTTGTCTGAGAATGGGTTTAGGTAGAAGGGTTTCCTGAAAGTCTAGTCTTTTGGTGTAATAGTATTGTTGAACCTTAGGTTTTATGTTATATCTGCATATGAGTGATATGTGATCATGATTCATTTTGCAGATTTACATTTTGCTTGTGTGGAAAGTTACGTTCACTTCAACCTACAGACCCTTTTGTATAATGTACAGCAAATGTCATTAAATATTGAATGCTCTATTGGGGGAAGACAAATGAAGAGAATGCATTTTGAGCATTTCAAATCAGTAGTTTGGGCAGTGCCTTTTGGGGTCCAATCTTTTTGGATTGGATTCTATTTCATCTTTTGATGTGACTTTTCACTAGTTTACAAAAAAAAGGTTGGTGGTCAACAAAAAAAGCAAGTCATAGCAGTTCAGTGCCTTTGTTGGTAGTTTTTAACTTTTTTTGTGATTCTTTTTGGAAAATCATAGCTTACAGATGGTATAACTGTATTATATAATGGAATTTTCTTTAGGTGTGGGAAAACTTGATCTGAAAGAAAATTATCAGCTTCAATTGGCGATTGATTCAGTGCCCACAATGTAAACAGGGTTGGTAGTTGTTACTCATTTTGAATATACCTTTTCCTTATTGTATTCTGTAATATAGGATCCTGGAAATGAGACCTGGTGGAATATTATTTTCAACTGTAGTCTTTCTATACTGTGGACTAATGAAATGGTGTTGTTGATAATCTAAAATAACCAATAATCCAAAAAAGTTCATTTTACTTTGAATTTGTATTTTCATTTGAATATCTATCTGATATGTTAAATTTTTAGCCCTTCTGTTAAAGAAAAATAGCAGGTCCCCATTTTTCTGCCTCTGTACCATTTACATTTGCTCTCTGTTTGTTAACATGAAGATCACTCTTATTTCACCATCCCAAATAACTTATCTAAATGCACATTCCTTGAGGACACAGGGAGACAATTTAAGTCAGTAGTTTTTAATATGACTTAAGTAAAAATCACTTGGACCCATCTAAGGGATTGACTTTTGGCTGGTGGGCTGGCAATCGATTTTTTTTTTTTTTTTTTTTTTTTGAGACGGAGTCTCGCTCTGTCGCCCAGGCTGGAGTGCAGTGGCGCGATCTCGGCTTATTGCAAGCTCTGCCTCCCGGGTTCATGCTATTCTCCTGCTGGGACTACCAGGTTCCTGCCACCACGCCCAGCTAATTTTTTTGTATGTCTTAGTAGAGACGGGGTTTAACCGTGTTAGCCAGGATGGTCTTGATCCCCTGACCTCGTGATCTGCCTGCCTCAGCCTCCCAAAGTGCTGGGATTACAGGCGTGAGCCACCGCACCTGGCTGGCAATTTATAATTTTTAAAAGGTGATTCTGATTACCAGCCAGGCTTGCAAATCACTGGTTTGTATTGAAATAAAAGATATTTTCTTGTAGCAGGGCTAAAATGTGGGATGAAACATTAAATCTACTAGCCTGAAAAAAAACTTTGGCATTTGTAATCAAAGAAGCTGAAAGTTGCCTTGTGTGTTTCCTCTGAAGAATGCTGGAGATTTGTGATGGATAATGTTTCAGAATTCAGGTGCCTATGCTTTGGACCATCAAAGAAGCCATTAGTCTCTGTGTAAAGAAGAAGTATTCTTAATGGACAGTCCCCCCTAACCTTATAAATTCAGCTTTGCAACAGATTTCACCTCCTAGCATGAAAATTCCAAAAACTTTAACAATTACTCATAAGTGGATCTTGAGATGACATTTTCATCTTGGACAGTTTGAATTCTAAATCTCTAGTTCACAGTGAATCGTTTTTTAAATTTTTACTGATGGATCGTTATTTTTCACAAGGTACTACATTCTTACAATGTAAGACTAGATGGACCAAAATTTTAAAAAAAACTTCTTGCCTTGTTTTTTTAATTTTCATATATATTCTATTTGTTGTATATACACATTAGACTATTTTAAAATAACAGCTGGTTTTTGTAATTCATTCATTCACCCTATATTCTTATATTCTGCTCATTATTCTCTCATTTATAGCTGTGACATTCTTTGGACATTACTTGCCTGGCCTGATTAGTTACTTAATATAATTTATTCATTTGCTTAGCATGTGTGACATAGTTCTGGAATTTCCTGTTGCAGAACTCCTTGCTGTATTGCAGTCATATATAAGGTAAAGTCAGTCTCTTGTTCCTATTAAAAAGCTACCATTGATTATTTTCCCTTTTTACATGTTCAAAAAAAAAAAAATAAGCAACCCTCTACTCATTTGTATAAACCTAAAACGTCACTGTTTTCCTTGAGCGTTAGTACTTGTGGGTTCTTTCCTTTTCATGTGTAATACTGATTTTAAGAGCAATGATCTTAGTTTGCCAGTGCCAGGTAATTATTGTGTTCTACTTTAGGCTTCGTAGTGCAAATCAGGGATCTGACCTGGATCAGCCTCAGCTCTTTACATAGCTTTATGATCATCATATTTTGTTGTATTGCTCCCAACAAGCACAAGAGAAAAAGGCAGGCTTCCTAGAGACCTCAAGTTGAAAGTTGATTTTGCTGACAACTATCAGGGAGTAAAAGAAAGCCTTTTTCAGGCACTGGAGAACTAACTTTAATGATGATCAAGGTCTTTATGCCTTTATCTTTTAGTTTTTAAGATCATTTCTCTCCCTCCTTTCCCCCCAGTTTTCTCAACATTTATGAGTTAGTTCTGCTGAGAACAACATACTTCAGAACATGTCAGGATAGGGCAGTTTTTTCTTGTTTTTCTTTTTTCTTTTTTTGAGACAGTCTTGCTCTGTTGCCCAGGCTGGAGTACAGTGGCACGATCTCTGCTCACTGCAACCTTTGCCTCTTAGGTTCAAGCGATTCTTGTGCCTCAGCCTCCCAAGTAGCTGTGATTACAGGCATGTGCCACCACATCTGGCTAACTTTTGTATTTCTAGTAGAGACAGGGTTTCACCATGTTAGCCAGGCTGGTCTCAAACTCCTGACCTCAAGTGATTTGCCTGCCTTGGCCTCCCAAAGTGCTGAGATTACAGATGTGAACCACTCCACCCACTCAGGGCAGTTTTTTTTCTGATACCATATCAGGCCTAGGCCTGGGCTGACTCAAATCTTCTCAGGAATAAGAGGTAAGAAGGAATGTTAAACAGCAGTAGTTACCTGGGGTACATGGTTAATTTGATTTAGCAGATTCTTTGGCTAAACCCTAGTAAATTAAAATGTCTGAGCCAGGTCATGGGAATATACATGTTTTTAATACATTCCTTAGGTGATTTTGATGTAGCCAATCTGGGCCAACATTTGGGGACAACTGAGTAGGACCTAATACAGGTTGAATAGCCCTTATCCAAATCTCTTGGGACCAGAAGTGTTTGAGAGTTCAGATTTTTGTGAGGTTTTGAAATATTTGCATTATATACTTATTGGTTCGGGATTCCAAATCCAAAAATCTGAAATCCAAAATGCCCCAGTGTGTGCTTCCTTTGAGTGTTATGTTGTTACCCAAAAAGCTTTTGATTTTGGAGCATTTTAGATTTTGGATTTTCAGATTTGAAATGCTCAATCTATATTAAAGATCAACACAGGCTGAGCACAGTGGCTCATGTCTGTAATCCCAGCACTTTGGGAGGCCGAGGTAAGCAGATCACTTGAGGTCAGGAGTTTGAGACCAGCTTGGCCAACATGGTGAAACCCCGTCTTTACTAAAAATACAAAAATTAGCCAGGCATGGTGGTGGATGCCTGTAATCCTAGCTACTCGGGAGGCTGAGGCAGGAGAATCGCTTGAACCTGGGAGGCAGAGGTTGCAGTGAGCCGAGATCGCACCACTGAATTCCAGCCTGGGCGACAGAGTGAGTCTGTTTTTTTTTTGTTTTTTTTTAAAGTCAACACAAATATTGAAAATAAGCAACTTCAGTGCACAAATAAGCTCAAAATCACTAGTGAGTGATCTATTTTTTGCCAATAAGAAGTACCATTTGTACATGACTTAAAGTGCCTTCCACCAAGAAAATTATTGAAAACTGTTGGGTCACATAACATTCCTACACTTTGGATACAGAGTATTTAGTTTTATACAAAATTAAGACAACAAGAAACCTAGGATGTCCAAACATTCATTTCATTTATTTTACTGCATTTATTTATGCAGTGAAAATTGAAAGATACACCAAATTAAAGATAAAACCCTGTGACAGATAACAGTATATGTAATAACATGAATATTTATTTACACTTGGTAGAGAAAGCAAAGCTAGCTAGCTCTAAACTAGAATGAAAGTCGTTTTGAAATGGGTACGGGGGTATATAAGGGGAATGATTGAGTCACATGTAAAAGCCTTTGTATGCCCAGTGCTAGTGTTTTCCTGAAATCTAGTGAGAATCACAAGGTACCAGAAATAATCAAATAATAAATATTAATACACTGCTGGGATAGAAGTATCTCAGTGTACCAGCATTCACTAAGCTATAAAATCTGTGACAGCAGGAATATTAAATTATGAACAACCTGGTTTATCTGTCTCCTCTTATCTTTTACCTCTCCCTACGCCCAAAATTCTCCTTAGGTTATCCAGACATTTTTACTAAGATGCTTATTTATATGTAAGAGAGATTTCCAGTAGATACAACAAAACACAAGAAATCACCTGTTCTGTTTATTCTTGCTCATGTAGGATAAAGGTCCTGAGACCTCTCAGAATCTTACGAGGTTGGAGAGTTGTTTGGAATGCTGGGTTCTGGTCTTGTCTCTGCTTCCAACCAGCTATGGAATCTTGTGTATTCTTTCAGTCTTAAATCACTCATCTGTTATCTAAAGATGGACTAAATTATTCCTTCCTGCTGTGATATTCTGTGGTTCTCATCAGATAGAAATAACATATTTGAAAATGCTTTGTAAATGTTATGATACTCAGGATTATACTGCACAGAAAAAAAAAAATCCTAAGGCAGCACCAACAAAGGTATTCAACGTAGTGGGTGGTCTTTTACAGCATTACTTTGCCCATATTCATTTTGAAGACCTGAAATGAAGTTGAACTATAAATTGCTCTAAAATTCGTGAAGCAGGGTGAAAAGGTCTTTGCTTTGTTTTACATTTAAATCCAGCTGTCTATTTTCTGCTTATACTAGTGCTTTTTCATGGCAAAAAGACAGAAAAGTTCCCTTCTGCAGTCTCCAGTGTCTTCTGACCTCACAGAAATGTTTTCATGCTTTTACCTAGCAGGACCACCAGAGGCTCTGTCACACTTGCAGTCCCTGGCCCAACACCGAAATCCTTCTGGAATCTGTGCTCTGGGGGCTGTGCCGGGTAGAGAGGGCAGTGGGAGGTAAGAGCTCTTCACCCTTCACCACCTTCTCCACCCAGCATGGCCGGCACACTTTGGTCTACGGCACATCTCCAAGTATAGAGTGGGTTTTGAATGCTGTTATGTCTCACCGTGGGGATGGGAAGGAATACTCTGTTTTGGACTATTTGGAGGTACATGTGAGTGGATTTTATTACCAGAGTAGGAACTGTTTCAAGTTAATGTGTCTTTTATGTTGCTTTTAAGACAACTTTTGTGCCGCTTTTATCCATTCTTCCTTTTATCCACAGAAATACAAATTTCTAATTATAGTATATTTTTTCTATTTTTAAAATTGTGATAAAGCATATATAACAAAATTTGCCATCTTAAGTGTACAGTTCAGTGGCATTAAGTACATTCACACTGTTGCACAGCCATCACCACCATCCATTTCCAGAACTTGTTTTCATCTTCCTGAACTGAAACTCTGTACCTGTTAAACAGTAACTCCCCATGCCCCACCTTCTTTCAGCCCCTGGTAACCAGCATTTTCCTTTGTCTCTATGAATTTGACTATTTTAGATACCTCATATAAGTGGAATCATAGTATTTGTCCTTTTGTGTCAATCATATTGTATTTTTGTCTAAAAAAGGAAAACTATCAGATTTATGTGAAATGTAACGTAATTTACATTTGATTTACTGTTAGTAATGTCTCTTTAATCATGCTATGCTAGGGAAGTACATTATGGTCTCTCCCTCTAAGAATATGAAGAGGAAATTTTACCTTCAACAAACAAGCAAACTTAGTTATATTTTTGTGATTTTATGCTGTTTTCATATTCTATTTTGAGATCTATTTGTCTTAGCTTGGAGGTGGTTTTGTTAAATGTCCACGATTTAGAGACGGCATAATGAAAAAATGACCAAGAATTTGGTTGGGAATGGGAGGAGCTTAGAAGAACAAGAAATTGGCTTTGATTTTATAGTGTATGGTGCTCTGTTGGTAGCTGGACATCATCACAGGCTTTGGATTGAGAAGACCTGTTCTGGAGTTCTAGTTCTGCTACTGCCTAGCGTTGTGATCTTGATGAAGATACTCTTCCTTCCTGGGCTTCAGTTTTTGATCTATAAATTGCTAGTGATGGGGCTGGACTATTTTTAAGTTTGTTCTAACTTTAGCAGTCTTAAGAATTAAGGTTGCATGCCAGAAAATAGGGTTAAATATTTGTTTCTGATCTGGTTACAAAAAAAAAAAAAACTTGATGGCTTAAAGTAAATAAAAATTCAACAGTACGGTGTAAATTTAAAATGAGGCAAAAGAAAGATAATGACTTAATTTTT